ATCTATGTGTACTTGTTCACAATGAGTTGTAGGATCTTATCTGTTTTTTTCTCTTAAAGCTGATCTTGAATTAATGAATAAACTCATGAAAGGTCTTTTGATGCCCCCTTGCATAACAGTCACCATTCTGATTTTCTGAAGAGAAGCATGTCCTAACTACTAAATGACCTGTAGGGGAAGATTTAGAGAAAAAGCAAAAGGTTGATATCAAGTTCACATTCTCTTGACTTTAGTCAATGAGATTAGGCTCCAAAACCCTTTAAGAGATCTTTCGCATTTTAGTGCTCCATTGTTGCTTTGGGATAGTGTGAAATTTGGAGGCTTCAACTAAACATTTTACATTAAAGTGCTTTACTTTTGCTAGAGTAAAACTTTCCAGAATCTATTCCTGAGATTTGTTTTAACATGTTATGGAAATGAGAGCAGTTATGTGAAAAGTTATCACATTCAAGCATCAAGGAACCAAACAATAACGCTCTCCATATTTATGATGAATTCTAACTTTCATCAGATTTATGAATAAGACAATTTATATAAATGAAATATTGTTTGGTATTAGACATATTTTAGTTTCTTATCCTTTGTTAAATACAAATTCCTAACTTTCTCTAAAATCTTACGATGGAGTGCTTGTGAAGGTTAAAAGTTATTGAAACAGCGGAATTGTAAGCTATATAAGGGGAGGGGTGCTGTATATTATTCTGTATATCATTTTCCATGATAAAGTGTAGGTTCTGGCCTACTGTATTTGAAAGATTTCTACTTTGAAGCAGAAAACATTTTTAAGCTACAGCGTAATAAAATTGTTGATGTTTTGTTACTAATATCATGTATATTAACTAAACCCGCATTTATAAATGATCCGTGAAAAATAACCCAAAGTCGAAACATTAGAATTAAGAGTGACCCAGGAAGTGGCTAAACCGAAAAGAACCTCAGGATCTTTCTTGTACTTACATAATCAGTCACATGATGTCGCTCTACACTCAGAAGGTGAAACAGGAAAATTTTTTTCTCCGCACCCACATTCCAATCATTCACGGAATAGGATCGACTCCATAATGACTGTGATGCTGGAAAAAATTTACTAAATATGTACTTACAGAAAAGGGTGACTGCTCATAAAATACCTCAGGCAAGCGATCCCTTAAAACTGATTGTCCCAACTCAGAGGCCCTCATTTTCTGCAATGGTGATTATCGGACCAAGAGGCCCGGGATCCCAGCGTCTGCTGCTCTCGCTTCTGCTCCTTGCAGCCTGGGAGGTGGGGAGCGGCCAGCTCCACTACTCCGTCTACGAGGAGGCCAAACACGGCACCTTCGTGGGCCGCATCGCTCAGGACCTGGGGCTGGAGCTGGCGGAGCTGGTGCCGCGCCTGTTCCGGGTGGCGTCCAAAAGACACGGGGACCTTCTGGAGGTAAATCTGCAGAATGGCATTTTGTTTGTGAATTCTCGGATCGACCGCGAGAAGCTGTGCGGGCGGAGCGCGGAGTGCAGTATCCACCTGGAGGTGATCGTGGACAGGCCGCTGCAGGTTTTCCATGTGGACGTGGAGGTGAAGGACATTAACGACAACCCGCCGGTGTTCAGAGAAAGGGAACAAAAGGTACCTGTTTCTGAATCTGCGCCTCTGGACTCTCATTTTCCTCTAGAGGGCGCTTCTGATGCGGATATCGGCGTAAACTCTCTTTTGACCTATGCGTTAAGTCTAAATGAGAATTTTGAGCTTAAAATAAAAACAAAAAAAGATAAAAGTATATTGCCTGAATTAGTTCTTCGGAAGTTATTGGACAGAGAGCAAACGCCAAAACTCAATTTATTGCTGATGGTAATCGATGGCGGTAAACCAGAACTAACAGGGTCTGTCCAGATTCAAATAACCGTCCTGGATGTGAATGACAATGGTCCGGCGTTTGATAAGCCCAGCTATAAAGTAGTGTTGTCTGAAAATGTCCAAAACGACACAAGAGTGATCCAACTAAATGCTTCCGATCCAGACGAAGGACTTAATGGAGAAATTTCCTATGGGATCAAAATGATTTTGCCAGTGAGTGAGAAATGTATGTTTTCAATAAATCCAGACACAGGTGAAATTAGAATTTATGGTGAACTGGATTTTGAAGAGAATAATGCCTATGAAATTCAGGTTAACGCCATTGATAAAGGGATTCCTTCCATGGCAGGTCACAGCATGGTCCTGGTGGAAGTTCTGGACGTGAATGACAATGTCCCTGAAGTAATGGTTACTTCACTGTCGCTCCCTGTGCAAGAGGATGCTCAGGTGGGTACCGTCATTGCCCTGATTAGCGTGTCGGATCGTGACTCTGGAGCCAATGGACAGGTCATCTGCTCACTGACACCTCATGTTCCCTTCAAGCTGGTGTCCACCTACAAGAATTACTACTCGTTGGTGCTGGACAGCGCCCTGGACCGCGAGAGCGTGTCGGCCTATGAGCTGGTGGTGACTGCGCGGGATGGGGGCTCGCCTTCGCTGTGGGCCACGGCTAGAGTGTCCGTGGAGGTGGCCGACGTGAACGACAATGCGCCTGCGTTCGCGCAGCCCGAGTACACAGTGTTCGTGAAGGAGAACAACCCGCCGGGCTGCCACATCTTCACGGTGTCGGCATGGGACGCGGACGCGCAGAAGAACGCGCTGGTGTCCTACTCGCTGGTGGAGCGGCGGGTGGGCGAGCACGCACTGTCGAGCTACGTGTCGGTGCACGCGGAGAGCGGCAAGGTGTACGCGCTGCAGCCGCTAGACCACGAGGAGCTGGAGCTGCTGCAGTTCCAGGTGAGCGCGCGCGACGCCGGCGTGCCGCCTCTGGGCAGCAACGTGACGCTGCAGGTGTTCGTGCTGGACGAGAACGACAACGCGCCGGCACTGCTGGCGACTCCGGCTGGCAGCGCAGGAGGCGCAGTTAGCGAGTTGGTACCGCGGTCGGTGGGTGCGGGCCACGTGGTGGCGAAAGTGCGCGCGGTGGACGCTGACTCCGGCTATAACGCTTGGCTGTCCTACGAGTTGCAACCGGCGGCGGTCGGCGCGCACATCCCGTTCCACGTGGGGCTGTACACTGGCGAGATCAGCACGACACGCATCCTGGATGAGGCGGACGCTCCGCGCCACCGCCTGCTGGTGCTGGTGAAGGACCACGGTGAGCCCGCGCTGACGTCCACGGCCACGGTGCTGGTGTCGCTGGTGGAGAACGGCCAGGCCCCAAAGACGTCGTCGCGGGCCTCAGTGGGCGCTGTGGATCCCGAAGCGGCTCTGGTGGATATTAACGTGTACCTCATCATCGCCATCTGTGCGGTGTCCAGCCTGCTGGTGCTCACGCTGCTGCTGTACACTGCGCTGCGTTGCTCAGCGCCGCCCACCGTGAGCCGGTGCGCGCCGGGCAAGCCCACGCTGGTGTGCTCCAGCGCCGTGGGGAGTTGGTCTTACTCGCAGCAGAGGAGGCAGAGGGTGTGCTCTGCAGAGAGCCCGCCCAAGACGGACCTCATGGCCTTCAGCCCAAGCCTTCAGCTGTCTCGAGAAGATTGTTTAAATCCTCCCAGTGAAGTAAGTTATTAATATTATTTAGATATATTTGTTTTAACAGAAAACTCTCTTTGTGATTTTGCAGCCACGACAGCCCAACCCTGACTGGCGTTACTCTGCCTCCCTGAGAGCAGGCATGCACAGGTATGTATTTCCCTCCTCATTCACTCAGAAGTTAACCGTTATCTGGGTCTGTGTGTTTATTCAGCTCTGTGCACCTAGAGGAGGCTGGCATTCTACGGGCTGGTCCAGGAGGGCCTGATCAGCAGTGGCCAACAGTATCCAGTGCAACACCAGGTAAAGAGCTGGGGTCTCTCCATTCTTTCTTGCTGTTAATGATTTGTAATGTTTTGTCTTTCAGAACCAGAGGCAGGAGAAGTGTCCCCTCCAGTCGGTGCGGGTGTCAACAGCAACAGCTGGACCTTTAAATACGGACCAGGCAACCCCAAACAATCCGGTCCCGGTGAGTTGCCCGACAAATTCATTATCCCAGGATCTCCTGCAATCATCTCCATCCGGCAGGAGCCTACTAACAGCCAAATTGACAAAAGTGACTTCATAACCTTCGGCAAAAAGGAGGAGACCAAGAAAAAGAAGAAAAAGAAGAAGGGTAACAAGACCCAGGAGAAAAAAGAGAAAGGGAACAGCACGACTGACAACAGTGACCAGTGAGGTCCTCAAATGGAAACAAGCCACTTAGCCAGTTTTTGTAATAATGGCAAATCTCTCCCATGTAGCAATTCCCTGCTCCTTTTTCCTATCTACATGAGCCCTCTTAGAGACCTCAGAAATCTGCAGAAAGTTCCCTGTGTCTGTCTAGAACGCATTTAACAGGTTTTGTCGTAAAAGCTTTACTAAGTCTGGTGTTAACTCTTTCTCTCCACTCTGGCTTGTTTTCAGAACCTAAAAAGCAGACCCAAGTTTCCTTTCTCCTCCGCCGCAAAGGAGAGGCTTCCCAGCCCCGCCAGTGAGAGGTTGGACTCTCTGCCCTGTGCTCCGGGGATCCTGTCTTGATGACACTTGCAGGGCAGGCTGAAAAGTTTTGAGATTGAGCAGCTTGGGAGTTTGTGGCCACTGGGTATGTGTGGCTACCGCGGGTATGCGAGTGCCAGATATTGGCTGAGACGAGCCAGCTTAGACTAATTGGTACAAGGAAGGCAAGAAAACAAAGACAAATAAACAGCGGAAGTTATCAGTATGGAGGGGAAGTGTAAACTTAAAGGGACCAGACTTTCTAAATCTTACAACTCAAGAGGTGGCAGCCACCCTCTAGGAGACAAAACTACCCCCACTGACAAGGCTTTAGGAGACCCTAAAGTCTGTTGGCTGTGACGTCATTATACCTAAAATCTGCATCATACCTGCAAGCCAACAGTTCAGTGTTTTAACAGAGAACCACCCTGGGAAACAGAAGCAGATCTGATGTGTTTCCTATACATGTCCTGTGCTCACTTTATTAAAAATTCTTTTGCACACAATGTTTATGAAAAGGCCAGATCCTTTTCCAATACTTATGCAAAAGCAAAAGAAAACCCCGACACCTCACCTTTCGCTGTTTGTTGTTTCATAGATTTATTTAAAAAAAGAGAAAGTCTATAGCTATAAATCTTTAAAGAGAAATATGAATACAATTCCCCTAAACTCTCCTCAAAAGAGAATTCAGTCTACAGCCATTTAAATGATCATTGCTGCTACAGAAGTGCTTTAAGAGAATTGCCTGAAACATCTGTATTATATCGGCCACCTGCCAATCACAGCTTTACTCTTTCAGGTCACTCTGGGGCTGCCTCTTGCATGTATTACTAAATAAAATGATCTCTCTTTCTCTCTCTCTCTCTCTTTTCTAAGAAACAATTATGTGCACTTTGATACACAACCTTCTCTAACCAACTATATATCAAGACCCAAAAATTGAAGAAAAATATTGTTTTCTCATACAGTGAGCAGATTTTTCAATCTACTAATTCTGTGACTTGTCTTGGTGTGCTAGCCTACACCTTCTCTTTGGTTTAGTTTTCCTTTTCTATAACACTCTGAATTGCTAATCTTACTAACACCTATGATGTTACCTGAAATCAATCTCCCATATGTATGCTGTATGCTATGCTAAGACTCCTGAAATATACTTACTCTGTGCTTGTGTATGTGAATGTTAATGCAACTATTACCTAGAGTGAACTTTAAGCTTTATTGTTGAATGTAATTCCATTATATTTCCTTTTGTACACCTGTGAAAAAGTGGAGTAGTGTTTTTTTAACCATTGTTAATCAGCTTTTGTGTATGAAAGACACAGTAAAATTTCTTTCTTAAATCAAGATACTGGTGATTCAAGGAATTTTATTTATGGTCCAGCCAAGAGCCATCTCGTGCCAAGACTTCTGCTGGCAAGGGAATGGATAAAGCTGTTTTGTTCTAGTAACAATTTTGGAATGAATACTGACAATATTCCATGAGGGTGTGCAAGCACAAATTTTACCAATCTGACCTCTTTGAAGTTGCAGAATGCTTTGAAATTCTAATGGTATCTGAAATATCAGCTCATAGAAAGTAACAAAATTTGCTGTCACCTTAAATAAGACATTTTAATTTTGTTATAATGTACAATTTAGAAGTTTGATTAATTATATTATCTATTTAGGCATTAATATAAAAGAGGTAGGAGTCTGTTATTTAAAAAAAGCATTAAATTTAAAAAAAAACTGTCTTGTCTACTTTTAGCTTCATTCTCCCATATTTTGAAGGGTGTGTAACTTCAGCTCTGCAGGATTGCATGGGGTAAAACTTGTTACCAACACATGTGAACCATTGCTACATTGTAGGTTGTGATCATTTTGCCCCACTGAAGCCCATGTATCTGACCTTACGTGCCTTTTGAACTAGGAGAATCGGGCTAATTTATTAATGATGATAATTATAATGTATCTGTACAGCACTTTTTACATTTGCGAAGTGCTTTCCAATCCATGTTAGTTACTAGTTATTACAGCTGTAAGGATAAAACACGTCATGTGGATTCATTTTGAATTGGTGCTATTGGTATTTCCTCTGTTATTGCTAATAAATGAAAATGGTGGTATGAAAGAAATGGTGGTCATTTCTAAGAATAGGAGGAA